TGTCTGGCCTCTGTCTGTCATGTAGGAAAATTTGGAGAACAAACTTGGCCCAAAAGGGTAACTCCTAGTTAGAGAAGAAAACGGGAGCCCTCGGGATAACATTTACTCTGTAAAGAGTGTCTCTCTTCTTCCCAGGACTGGCTGAGTGGCCAGTGTAGATTCCATGGCTGTAGGAAAGGAAAGCTGTCCAAGTTCCCCAGCACCTCTTTCCCACAGCTCCTCTAGCAGCCCAGTTAGAATCCCCAAAGTCTGCTGTGTTACTGAACTTTATTCCACTGCAGTCTCCCAGGCAAGTCCCTTCACTTCATAGTTCCTCAGACATCAAGGAGCTGGCAGTGATGATAAAGGCTCCCTCTAAGCTCTGATATCCTCTCTTGCTCTCAGAGCAACAAAACTTTGAGAAACATTCTCTGAAGACTCTGCTATCAGCCTGATTCCTCCCCTACACCCTGCTCTGTGGCAAATCTGTATTCTTTGGCCTTAGTCAACGAATATGAGTGAACCAAAGATACAATAAAAGACAGAAGGATGGGAGGAAACTGTGGGAGAGGGAGAAAGGAACACAGAGACCATGGGGAAAGAGAAACAGTAGACTTAGGCACAGAGAGGCACAGATAAACAATGAGATACCAAGAGACCGACAGAGACACATTGTCAGAGACAAGCAGAAGGAGTGTGCTAGTAAGTGTGCACGTACGATGGAAAATGAATGAAGAATGAGGACATTCCACCACTCTCCAAGTTATCAAGATGAAGACCCAAGATGGTGGCATTCACTCTGAAGGTAGCCTGGAAAGTGGGAGACACGCTTTGCCCACTCCCTGTGGTTGACTAGAGCCCCCAGCCCAGTGCAGCCTAGGGGTGTAAGGATCAAGATCCATTCAATAAGAGACCCTTCCTCCCAAGCTGTGAGCTGTGGGTGCCAGTTAGTCCCATTTGTGACCTTGGGAACTTAGTGTTCCCAGCAAGAAAGGGGGTGGCTGGCTTGTCTCCAGTTCTTATATCCAAGGTGCAGCAGCTGAGCATTCCAAATTCGGGAACCACCAGAAAGGCTGGCCTCTCTTCAACATGGGATCTTCTGGACTTTTGAGCCTCCTGGTGCTATTCGTCCTCTTAGCGAATGTCCAGGGACCTGGTCTGACTGATTGGTTATTTCCCAGTAAGTATTGGCCTCAGCCCTTACCCTAGAGAGGCACACGGGTGTAAAACCGCTCTTTCCCTAGGGAGATGTCCCAAAATCAGAGAAGAATGTGAATTCCAAGAAAGGGATGTGTGTACAAAGGACAGACAATGCCAGGACAACAAGAAGTGTTGTGTCTTCAGCTGCGGAAAAAAATGTTTAGATCTCAAACAAGGTAATATTCAGAGCTGCAGAATAACCAACCCCGGAGTGGGCACACTGAGTTTTCAACTCTGGAGTCTCTCTGCAGATGTATGCGAAATGCCAAAAGAAACTGGCCCCTGCCTGGCTTATTTTCTTCATTGGTGGTATGACAAGAAAGATAATACTTGCTCCATGTTTGTCTATGGTGGCTGCCAGGGAAACAATAACAACTTCCAATCCAAAGCCAACTGCCTGAACACCTGCAAGAATAAACGTAAGTCCTAGGGGCCCCGGTCTTTCATCCTCGCTCAGCTGTTTCTGTCCTACGTTCTCTGCAGGCTTTCCCTGATTGGATAAGGATGCACTGGAAGAACTGCCAGAATGTGGCTCATGCTCTGAGTACTGTTCCTGTACCTGACGGATGCTCCAGACTGGCTTCCAGTTTCACTCTCAGCATTCCAAGATCTTAGCCCTTCCCAGAACAGAACGCTTGCATCTACCTCCTCTTCCTCCATCTTTGGCTCTTTTGATGCACAATATCCATCCGTTTTGATTTCATCTTTATGTCCCCTTTATCTCCAACTTCTAGAACTCCCAGTTTATACCTGTGTCACTCTCAATTTTTTCCAGTAAAGTACTTGATGTAGTCCTGTGCCTTGAGGCTGAGTGATTGACATCTTTTTGGCACATTACACTTTGCAGAGTAAGGGATCATTGAGGCTTCTGGTGACATCATTCAAGGGAGTGAAGACAATCAGAACTTTGAGAGTTCAGAGTTCCAGGAATATTGTTATTGTTATCTTCCTCTGTTTCTACAAAAGATTGTAAAACCCTTTTTAGGCAAGGGCCCAAGGACAGTGCCTTAGTTTGGATCCTCTAGAAACTAACCCTGGGAAAAGGGCATGGGTGCAGGTAGTTTGTTTGAGAGATTTCCCAGGACATACAAGATGGGGAGTGAGATGAGTAATTCAGGGAAGAGAAGGGAAGAGAGAAGAGTCTATTATGAGCTGGTTACTACTGTGGCTCAATCCTATTGGGGACCTTTTAAAGAATCATGTAAAACAGGCTTACAAATTTTCTTTTTAAAAATATTTTATTTTATTTTACGTTCCGGGATACATGTGCAGGACCTGCAGGTTTGTTACATAGGTAAGCCTGTGCCATGGTGGTTTGCTGCACCTATCAACCCATTACCTGGGTATTAAGCCCCGCATGCATTAGCTATTTATCCTGATGCTTTCCCTCCCCCTGCCCCCTCAACAGTCCACGTGTTCTCATTGTTCATCTCCCACTTGCAAGTGAGAACATGTGGTATTTACTTTTGTTCCTGCGTTACTTTGCTGAGGATAACGGCTTCCAGCTTCATCCATGTCCCTGCAAAGGACGTGATCTCATTTCTTTTTATGGCTGCATAGTATTCCATGGCATATATGTACCACATTTTCTTTATCCAGCCTATCGTTGATGGATATTTGGTTTGATTCCATGTTTTTGCTATTGTAAATAGTGCTGCAGTGAACATACACATGCATGTATCTTTATAAAAGAATGATTTATATTCCTTTGAGTGTATACCCAGTAATGGGATTGCTGGGTCAAATGGTATTTCTGGTTCTAGATCTTTCAGGAATTGGCACACTCTCTTCCACAATGGTTGAACCAATTTACATTCCCAACAGTGTAAAAGCATTCATGTTTCTCCACAGCTTTACCAGCATCTGTTGTTTCTGGACTTTTTAATAATCACCATTCTGACTGGCATGAGATGGTATCTCATTGTGGTTTTGATTTGCATTTCTCTGATGATCACTGGTGTTGAGCTTTTTTTCATATGTTTGTTGGCCGCATAAATGTCTTCTTTTGAGAAGTGTCTGTTCATGTCCTTTGCCCACTTTTCAA